CATTTTTAAAATTTCTTAACACATATCGCTAAGGTTACTTTGTTTATATGACATTATGAGTACGGGACAACAAAACTCTTAAGCCGTTAAACAGAAAGCCAAATCAAGCTGCATCTATGACATGCCTGTTTAGTGAAACTTTACTTCAGTCCATAAAAATACAATTTATTAAAAGCACAAAACTAGTGGCTAGCTTCAAGTTAACATTTTTGTTGCTAGTGGTGAGATTTCCTCTAATGTTAAATGATTTTTTTTAAAAAAATACGTTTTAAGTCCAGACAAAATTAATTTTCAAAAATGAAAATTGTAATCTATCCACAAATGTAAGTTTTACCGTTTTGTTTTTTGCAAAAAAAAGTACCTTTTATCTTTCCTTATATTTGAGGAAACAAGCTTATCTTTGAAGAAGTAGCTGCTGAATTTGCAAGATCTTTTGAGTACTTCTAACTACACGCTTTATTACTACACAGTTAAATATTTAAACAACAGTTGTCTCCTTTGTCTAAAGACCCACAAAGACCGAGAAGGTACTTACCTTCTTGAGATGACCAAATCCAAACCTAGAACTCCTCCAGAGGTACAGCCTTGGTGGGAGATTCTGAAGACGCCAGTCTGGCTTCTATCCCTAGCCGCAGGAACCTGCATCTTTTACTTAGTCCAGAAAGGCTTAGTATATTAGTAACCCAAAGATAGTGAGGGCATTTAAACTGTGTATTTCATTCTCTACTCACGTTTGCATTTTGGTTTTTTGTTTGTTTGTTTGTTTGTTTTAAAGAGGTTGGGCCTCACTACCTGGAGACACTGTCCCACCAGTTTGGCCGCCGCGCCAAGCCGGTGGCTCAGCCCGCTGTCATCCAGGTTCTCACGACTCCTCCCATTGCTTGACAGCCAGCCAATAGCGTGCTAGGACTCTAGGACGCGCGATGGCGTAAGCTCCAACGCCCGCGTGATGACGCAAGAGGCGCCACCGTCTCCAAGGAGTGGTCCGGGGCACCGGTTTCAAAGTCGCAGGGCGGGCCGAGTGGACTTCCGCTGCTGGCCTGGGGCTTCCCAGCCGTCTTGGCGTTGTCCTCTCCAACCCCCGCCGCTCCGCGTAGAACGCCGCTCTCAGGCTGCCGTCAAGCTCCCGCGGCACTCTCCTAGGTGGCCCGACGAGACCCAGAGTGACCCGCGGGACGCCTGTATCGACCGCGTCCTCTTCCCACCAGCGTGGGATTCGGTTGAACGTGGAGTCCCCAGCAATCTTCAGTCTCTCACCAGGGCCAGGGACTCGTCTGGGGCGCGGGGGAAAGAAGCGTGGCGGGGCTGTAGATGCCGCGTGAGTAGGATGCAGATTGCACCGCTGGAGCGCTTGACAACCAACCGAGCGTTGGCTTAGTTTTGTTTTCCCGCACAGCAAGCTCTCTGTCTTTCAGAGGAAGGTAAAGGTGGTGAAAGCTCTAAACTAAAATTGTATCGAAATGGCTGCAGAAATCGACTTTCTGAGAGAGCAAAGTAAGCTCCATGTTTTTTTGAGACTTCATATATGAACTGAAATCTGTTTTCCCGCTTGTTTCAGATCGAAGACTAAATGAAGATTTTAGGCGGTATCAAATGGAAAGTTTTTCCAAATATTCATCTGTACAGGTATGTAAATTATAAATTCTACTTGGGAATATGAACACATTTTAAGATGTACATTCTTTTATAGAAAGCTGTCTGCCAAGGAGAAGGAGACGACACATTTGAAAACCTAGTATTTGACCAAAGGTAAAGTATTACCAGAATAATATCATTTTCTTGAATATGCTATATTTTTATTGTCTTTTTTTAGCTTTTTAGCTCCTCTTGTTACTGAGTATGATAAACACCTAGGAGAACTAAATGGGCAGCTGAAATATTACCAGGTATGAAATCATAGTTATGAGGCTTTTGTAATATGTATTGCCACACCATATTTTATTCTTTCAGAAACAGGTGGGTGAGATGAAATTACAACTTGAAAATGTCATCAAGGAAAATGAAAGGTAAATCAATTAACTATTGGTTTTATCTTTTATGAGGCTATCATGTTAACTATTTGTTTCAAAGGTTGCACAGTGAATTAAAAGATGCTGTTGAAAAAAAATTGGAGGCCTTTCCCCTGGGCACAGAGGTAGGAACTGACATATATGCAGATGATGAAACAGTCAGAAACCTTCAAGAACAATTGCAGCTAGCCAATCAAGTGAGTGACATGTATTTTTAAAAATTATATTCTAATTTAATGAGTTATCAAACTTTTTTAATAGGAAAAAACTCAGGCTGTGGAACTCTGGCAGACTGTTTCTCAGGAGTTGGACAGACTACACAAGCTTTACCAGGAACATATGACTGAGGCCCAGATTCATGTATTTGAAAGTCAAAAACAAAAGGTAATCTTGGATTTCATCATTTTCTTGTATATATTTATATACTCCCCTTACCTTCCCACTGTAGGATCAGCTATTTGATTTTCAACAACTGACCAAACAACTTCATGTTACTAATGAGAACATGGAAGTGGTAAGTATACTTATTTATATAAACTAGAAATTCTAATACTGATTCTTTTTTTTTCTTGTGGCAGACTAACCAACAGTTTCTGAAAACAGTAACTGAACAAAGTGTGATAATCGAACAACTCCGAAAAAAACTTAGGTATTTTCAAAAATGAGTTTCATTATTTCATTAACAGTGTTTATTAATTTACTTTATTTTTTAGGCAAGCCAAATTAGAGCTGAGAGTTGCTGTAGCAAAAGTGGAAGAGTTAACTAATGTGACTGAAGATCTGCAGGGACAGATGAAAAAGAAGGTATTTTCTATTTCTAAGACAAATGGGTACCTCAAAGTAAGCTTCTAGTTTCTTTATTTTCTAGGAGAAGGATGTGGTGTCTGCCCATGGAAGAGAGGAAGCATCAGATAGGCGTTTACAGCAGTTACAGTCTAGTATAAAACAATTAGAAATAAGGTAAATTGTTAAATGCACCTAGCTTTGTTGATTTAACTTTCCCAGTGTAATTATTGATTTCTAGATTATGTGTGACAATCCAAGAAGCCAACCAATTAAGAACCGAAAATACACATCTGGAAAAACAGACCAGAGAGCTACAAGCAAAGTGCAATGAATTAGAAAATGAGAGATATGAGGCTATTGTAAGAGCCAGAAATAGCATGCAACTCTTAGAAGAAGCTAACCTTCAAAAAAGTCAGGTAAGAAAGCTAGTAAATATGTTTAGATATAATATCTATAACATGAAATGATTATTTTCTGAAGGCTCTACTTGAGGAGAAGCAAAAAGAAGAAGACATAGAGAAAATGAAAGAGACAGTTTCTCGGTTTGTACAAGATGCTACCATAAGAACCAAGAAAGAAGTAAGGATTTTTAATTATATTTAAAATTCAGAACCAAATAATGAGTAAATGTCTTAATTTACAGGTTGCAAACACCAAAAAACAATGTAATATACAAATTTCTCGATTAACAGAAGAACTTTCAGCCCTTCAAATGGTATGTTTGACTATACTGATATTTTCTTCCAAGTATATATTTACAATATGACTTGAATTTATAGGAGTGTGCTGAAAAACAAGGCCAAATTGAACGAGTCATTAAGGAAAAAAAAGCAGTGGAAGAAGAACTAGAAAAGGTAAAAAGAAAAAGGAAATATAACTACCTAAAAGTTTCTTCTGTAATATTATATACCTAATAAGCCTTTTCTGCAGATTTACCGTGAAGGCAGAGGAAATGAGAGTGATTACAGAAAACTGGAAGAAATGCACCAAAGATTCCTGGTTTCAGAGCGTTCAAAAGATGATCTTCAGCTAAGACTTACGAGAGCAGAAAATAGAATAAAACAACTTGAAACTGAGTAAGTTTTTCTTTTGGATTTTCTATGATAACTAAGGATTCTTTTCATTTCGTTTTTTAATCAGCTCCTCAGAAGAAATATCACGTTACCAAGAAATGATTCAGAAACTTCAAAATGTATTGGAGTCTGAGAGAGAGAACTGTGGGCTTGTCAGTGAACAAAGGCTAAAACTTCAGCAAGAAAATAAACAGTTACGGAAAGAGACTGAGAGTTTAAGGAAGATTGCCCTGGAGGCTCAAAAAAAAGCCAAAGTAAAGGTATTTTCAAGACTAGAGTTAAATGTGTACTTAAAAGAAAATACGTTTTCATTTTATTCTTTAGATCAGTACAATGGAACATGAATTTTCAATAAAGGAACGTGGATTTGAAGTTCAATTGAGAGAGATGGAAGACAGTAATAGAAATTCCATTGTTGAACTGAGGCATCTCCTAGCGACTCAACAGAAGGCAGCCAATAGGTGGAAAGAAGAAACGAAGAAACTTACTGAAAGTGCAGAAATTAGAATCAATAATCTAAAGTAAGTCTACTGTTAGTTGTTTGACATGTTTTTATATTAATGGATTTTTTGGTGCTCTTAATAGGAGTGAGCTGAGTCGACAGAAACTTCATACCCAAGAGCTGCTTTCTCAGCTGGAAATGGCAAATGAAAAGGTAGCTGAGGTGAGATAATGACTCCCCTGGGAAGTGCTTTCTTTCTAACTTGTTTTCTATTTCCCCTTAATAGAATGAAAAGCTAATTCTAGAGCATCAAGAAAAAGCCAACAGACTTCAAAGGCGTCTAAGTCAGGCAGAAGAGAGAGCTGCTTCAGCTTCCCAGCAGGTAGGGAGCATCCTCTTATCCCTAGATAATAAGATTTGCCTTTATCCTCTTTTTCAATGACCAGACAATCAAAGCCTACCTCAGACTAGAACACATCATCTAATGGAGTTCTGAGCATTAAAGGGAAATCATATTGAAGATTTCAACCTTGAAGTTAATTGTGAAGTTTGTTGCAGATGGCTAATGCTTCAAAGGTAGAAACTGTTTTTTCAGTGATTTGGGTGAAAACATGAACGTGAGTCCCTGGTGTGACATTTCCCATCACAGATTGCACAGCTGCCAATGATAGGCCCTTCCTTTGGCTCCTGGGGACTTAATTTCCCTAGGGAACTATTGTGGTTATTCAACTTTAAGACCTTGTAGGAAGAATCAGTTGTTTCTCTCAGGGGTCTTACTCAGAGCAAGCAATATGGAAGTAAATAGTCACTAAGGAGAAATGAGAAGCTTTTAGCAAAATGTACGAATAATTGTTTTTTCTTTTAAACTGGCCAAATCCTTACAAAAATTATAAATTAGATTAAGATAGCTACCCTGTTTTGGATCCTAATCATTATAATCTACATGAGAATGCATAATTCACACCAGTTTTGCTGTTCCCAACATAAAGAAAAAGGTGCATTTCACTATATGCTAATTTCTGCATGTAGTGGATGTACAAAAGATTGTTTCAGGCAGGAAACAATCTTTTCAGAAATGAGAATGAGAGTGTAGGCCCAGTTCTGCCAGTACCTACTGCTGTGATCTTGGCCAAGTCTTAAGGTGTATAATGCAGATAATATTTTTTTGCCCTACTGTCCCAGAGTTCTGTGATCAAAAGAAAGCATTTAATGAAACTGCTCTTTGAAAAATTATTTTTAAAAATTATTTAAAGGTTGTATTAAAAATACAACCGTCCCATCATTCAGGAATATTTTTTCACCTCAGAAAGCTCATTAGTTAAAATATTGTAAACATCAGTGTCTTGTTCCTAATAAAAATAATAGCCTACCACTTACTAAATGCCTAATATATGCTCTCTGTAAGGTGCTCAATGGACTTGCTTTAAATAATCACAACTACTTCAATATCTAAGTTACTAAGATGTTATCCTCTTTCTGGGAAAACTGAGGCTTAAAACGGTTAAGTGACTTGGCCAATGTCATGTGCCTGGTAAACTATAGTTTAGCCTTTAAATACAGTTCTCTCTGACCCTGAAGTCTACGTTGTTTCAACGATTCTGTTTTCAGATCCAAAACTGTATTCTGGAAAGAACTCCAGGTGGGGAAGACTAAACTCAAACCGTTATTTTTCAGTCTCGCCATCAGAGTTGAGCCAGAAAGCAGCCCAGTGAATCTGTGCTCTGCACAAATTTGATATGTTCTCTACAGTTCTCATTCCTGATTTAAAGTGGAAGACAGTAAACAACTGATTCAGGACTGCTAAGTCATATATACCTTTAAATATTTAGCAAAAGCAGATTTCAAAAGACACTTAAAATGTATTGCAAAATGTACAGCATTTATTCACATACAGACAAAAAGGCACAATTCTACTAAATAGTTCAACAAAAAAATACAGCTGTCCTCAACTAGTTTTATAAATACTTTCAAAAAGGGGGTAGAAATAAATACAGGATTGGGTCATGTAATATAAAATAGTCATCTCTACATATACTTTAATTTGATTTTTAACTCTTCATGCACCTTTTTTTTTTTTTCAATTTTAGCTGAATGGACACCAAGCTAGGCACATAGTGAAAAATCCTCTGTACAAGGTTACAAATGTAATGACAAGTTTGTCCATTTCAAAATAAGATTTGTACACAACACATAAAACCCTTCATTTAGATCTTGTGTTTATAACCTAACAAATGACATTCCAGGCAACTTTACAAAAGTTTAACTAGCCTACATTTTGACATAATACATTAATCATAATCAAAGATATTTCTTGGTCAGGATGCACAAGGAAAGATAAAGCTTAAAAAAAACAAATGCAAATGGTTCCATACTAATAGAACGCAAGTGGGTGTTTGGGCTGGTTGCTGCTTATGGCCACCTCATAGAGAGTTCCCAGCATGACATGAAACTAACTCACAAAGCTATCATTATACTGTCAGAGAAACCGTGCTCTATCCATTTGCATTTCGAAGCAGGAATAAAAAGTGTGGGCTTTTTATTTTTGTGTGTTTTGTTTTTGTGTGGGTTTTTTTTAATATTTTTTGTTTTGTTTTTGTTTTGTTTTTTTTGGTTCAGCATAACTTGGAACATTTGAAAGCTTTTCAACCTAAATGTGGGGAAAAAACAGGTAAGGCATTATTTTTGCACAAAACTAGCATTCCTAATAGTGCAAATGAATCTGATACCTCTTAAAATGGTGAGAGGTCATACACTTACTAGATTAATTTAGATTTTCTTTCTATGGCTTGACAAATTATCCCTCTATAAATTCTACTCTCACCCAGAGCTGTTGCTGTAATCAAAAGATAACTGTAGATAAAGTCCAACCTTCTCCTGTATCCAGCAAAAGGTTTTTGCTCATATGCAAAAAAAATCTAATTTTTAAATTATCCTACAAGTGAATATACAACTTGGATTCATAAGAACCTTCTATTATCTGCAGCAACAAGCTGATCTGGACAGCAGTCTTTCAAAATGAGCCCCATAACTCAAAAATAGTCAGTCAATCTAAAAACCTGCATCATTCTTCCCCCTCCCCTGAATTAGCTACTAAAATGTCCTTGAAAAGTTAAGACTTGGTTTGAAAATGTCGTACATACAATGGGGATGTATCAGATCTACTATTTGATCATCTGATAAAACTTGCATAGCAAGATGGGATTCAATAAGCCTTTTTTGTTGTTGACAATCATCTGGAAGACTTGAAAGTTAACTGCAGAACTCCTCAAAGCATTATTCATTAAGTATCATAATGTCCCTGCCATATGGAAACAGATGTATAAATGAATCAGGAATCTGAATACTGGTATTAACAAACTAAGGAGAATTTAGGGGAAGTCGGGCTTGTTCCAAAGGCCCATAATTCTGTATCTCATTGCTATTTAAACGTTCCTTCCTTAAGTTTGATTCACAACCACATTGAATTCCAAAGAAAATTAACAGGACCTAAACACTATCCACTGTCTTAATACATACGCACTATGGGGAGTGCAAAAACAAAACATTGTACTCAAATTTAATGCTAAATTTATTATTGCTGATAACTTAATAGTTATTGCCATTTGCAATTAGAAAGTCCAAGTTACAAATTAGAGTTTAGAACTCTGACTACAGAAAACCTATTCAAGGGTACACTTCAGTCTCTTTCCTGTATAACCTTGGTCAATAGTAAGAGCTTATCGCAACTTATTGCCTTTCTATTGTTTTTAAAATATAACCTATTTCGCTTTTTTCTCTTTTTTTCTTTTTTCTTTTTTTTTTCTTTTTTTCTTTTTTTTTTTTTTTTCCTTTTTCTTAAGGAATCCATTCATGTTGGAAGCCCAGATTCCCTAAC